GGGACAATTACAGGAAGGATACGCAGGGAACAAAAAAGTATGGCTGGGTGACTGAGACCCAACTAATCACCACTTACAATAAACAGGCTAGAACTCAGTGCCTTCAAGATGGCGTGCACAAGGCTGGGTAAGGAGGCGGTACAGAGTAAAGTACCCCAGGATTAGGGGCTGAAAGGACCCTTAAGTCATCCTATTTTACACAAGCCAAACTGAGGCTCTAGGAGGTAGGAAGATAGTAGAGGCAGAGCCAAATCTAGAACCCAGGTCTCCCCTGGGCAGTGGAGAGGGGTGCCCAGGGTCTGAGTTACGCCCCAAGGAGGAAAGAAGCATTGGAGCGAGAACCCATGGGTGCTGCATCCATATGGTCCGGGGTGCTTGAACCGCGCGTCCCAAGCCCCACAGGAATCGCTAGGACTGAGCAGATAGGCTCGGAGCAACTCTGGACGGGAGAGAAGGGCTCGCAGCAAAGGAGTAAACCGGGGTCCGGGCATATTGGGGATTCCAGGAAAGCACAAGGGCAGAGTTGGGAAGTCTCCACACCCCTAGAAGGCCAGCCAGTCTAGCCCACCGACCTTCAAAACGGACACAACAGGCTGGCCTTCCGATGCCTCACAGTATCGTTACAGAAGTAAGGCCCGGTCTCGGCCCCCTTCCTCCAAGGCCCAGCACACATCCTCTCTCACCTGTTCCCAGATACGGATTCCTGCTCGGTCCCGCTTGTTGGCGGGTACTCCTAAAAGCAGAATCCGCTCCGCGATCGGCTCTGTGGGTCGAGTAGTTCCCGCTCTCCCCACACTAAGGGCGGAAATATATAATTAGACTACAACTCCCAATGTGCCCGCGGGAGGGACAGATAACGCGATCCTGCGTGTCCTGGCTGGGCGAAGATGAGCCGCGCTGATTGGCTGCTGGCCGTCGTGTGAGCATGGCGCACTGTGGCACTGTGACGGACGACCAATGGAAGGGCTGAAGTCTAGAGGTCGCGGCTGGAGGCGTCAGTGCCGGAAGCGAGCCAGGCTGGGAACGTCCCCGCTGTGGCTTTGGCTGCCTGTCTTACTCAAGTTTTCATTATCTTCCTGGGCAGCTGATTGGCACGTTAGTAAAACGCAGCAGGACTAGCTTTCTCACTTATTAGTTCTCTAACTTTAGGCAAATCATTTAACGTCTCTGATCCTCAGTGAACTTGCTTGAAACTAGCTTTCCTCATCTGTTGAATGAGGGTGGTAATACCATGAGGTAATGTGTGCAAAGTGCTTTAAGGGCTTAAGCATCCTCTCCCTCTCATTCCATGGTCCCGCAGCCCCAGGCCCACACTGAAAGCATGTCGATCCAGGAGAACATATCATCCCTGCAGCTTCGGTCATGGGTCTCTAAGTCCCAAAGAGACTTAGCAAAGTCCATCCTGATTGGGGCTCCAGGAGGTAAGAAGGGGAGACAGAAGCCATGGAACATAACATGCAGTCCCTGAGCCCCCTTCTACCACAGGGCCAGCGGGGTATCTGCGGCGGGCCAGTGTGGCCCAACTGACCCAGGAGCTGGGCACTGCCTTCTTCCAGCAGCAGCAGCTGCCAGCTGCTATGGCAGACACCTTCCTGGAACACCTCTGCCTACTGGACATTGACTCCGAGCCCGTGGCTGCTCGCAGTACCAGCATCATTGCCACCATCGGTAAGCACTCCCATCCCCCTGCAGCCACACAGAACGTTGTCTGAACGTGAATCTCTGGTTCTAGGGCCAGCATCTCGCTCCGTGGAGCGCCTCAAGGAGATGATCAAGGCCGGGATGAACATTGCGCGACTCAACTTCTCCCACGGCTCCCACGAGGTGCGGGACGGGCCGCCGGGCAGTGGGTGGGGCCCTGAAACCCTCGCTCCGCTCCCTCCCCCAGTACCATGCTGAGTCCATCGCCAACGTCCGGGAGGCGGTGGAGAGCTTTGCAGGTTCCCCACTCAGCTACCGGCCCGTGGCCATCGCCCTGGACACCAAGGGACCGGAGATCCGCACTGGGATCCTGCAGGGGGTGAGCAGTGGGGCTGGGACTCGCTGGGCCAGAGAACTCACATCTCCTCTGGCTCCCTCCTTAGGGTCCAGAGTCGGAAGTGGAGCTGGTGAAGGGCTCCCAGGTGCTGGTGACTGTGGACCCCGCGTTCCGGACGCGGGGGAACGCGAACACCGTGTGGGTGGACTACCCCAATATTGTCCGGGTCGTGCCGGTGGGGGGCCGCATCTACATTGACGACGGGCTCATCTCCCTAGTGGTCCAGAAAATCGGTGCGGACGCGCCTCCCGCCCTGACCACATCCCTGACCGCAGCTGGCTCTTTCCATGTCCGCAGGCCCAGAGGGACTGGTGACCCAAGTGGAGAACGGCGGCGTCCTGGGCAGCCGGAAGGGCGTGAACTTGCCAGGGGCCCAGGTGGACTTGCCCGGGCTGTCCGAGCAGGACGTCCGAGACCTGCGCTTCGGGGTGGAGCATGGGGTGGACATCGTCTTTGCCTCCTTTGTGCGGAAAGCCAGCGACGTGGCTGCCGTCAGGGCTGCTCTGGGTCCGGAAGGACACGGCATCAAGATCATCAGCAAAATTGAGAACCACGAAGGCGTGAAGAGGTGAGGCTTGGGCTCTGTTCCCCTTCGGCCCTCTGCCTCTGCCTTGATTCTCCCAACCTCTCAGGTTTGATGAAATCCTGGAGGTGAGCGACGGCATCATGGTGGCACGGGGGGACCTAGGCATCGAGATCCCAGCAGAGAAGGTTTTCCTGGCTCAGAAGATGATGATTGGGCGCTGCAACTTGGCGGGCAAGCCTGTTGTCTGTGCCACACAGGTCTGGAGTGAGGCCTTGAGGTTCGGCACTCTCCTACAACTTTGACATCCACGCTGTCCCCCAGATGCTGGAGAGCATGATTACCAAGCCCCGGCCAACGAGGGCAGAGACAAGCGATGTCGCCAATGCTGTGCTGGATGGGGCTGACTGCATCATGCTGTCAGGGGAGACTGCCAAGGGCAACTTCCCTGTGGAAGCGGTGAAGATGCAGCATGCGGTAGGAGCTCAGAATGAAAAGCAAATGGGCCACCCTTCCCAGACTAACATTCTGGCACCTGCAGATTGCCCGGGAGGCAGAGGCCGCAGTGTACCACCGGCAGCTGTTTGAGGAGCTACGTCGGGCAGCGCCACTAAGCCGTGATCCCACTGAGGTCACCGCCATTGGTGCTGTGGAGGCTGCCTTCAAGTGCTGTGCTGCTGCCATCATTGTGCTGACCACAACTGGCCGGTGAGGGGGATATTGGGAATGTCCAGATGGAGTGTTCTGGGCTGACCTTCTCTGCCTCCTCCAGCTCAGCCCAGCTTCTGTCTCGGTACCGACCTCGGGCAGCAGTCATTGCTGTCACCCGCTCTGCCCAGGCTGCCCGCCAGGTCCACTTATGCCGAGGAGTCTTCCCCTTGCTTTACCGTGAACCTCCAGAAGCCATCTGGGCAGATGATGTAGATCGCCGGGTGCAATTTGGCATTGAAAGTGGTGAGCTACCTAGACCTTCCCTGCCACTCCTAGTCCAATGATTTGTTTTCTTTCCCTCCCCCAGGAAAGCTCCGTGGCTTCCTCCGTGTTGGAGACCTGGTGATTGTGGTGACAGGCTGGCGACCTGGCTCCGGCTACACCAACATCATGCGGGTGCTAAGCATATCCTGAGACGCCCCTCCCTCCTCTGGCCCAGCCTACCCTTGTACCCCATCCCTTCCTCCCCAGTCTACGTTCTCCAGCCCACACCCCTCCAAAGCCCCACCTTTAAGTCCTCTCTTCTCTATTCCTGACCCTCCCTACCTGAGGCCTATCTGAGACTATAACTGTCATCTAGCCCCTTCGAGGTTGCCCCTTCCCCATCTCCATTTCACACAGGTCCTGAAAGTCTGTGTCCAATTATGCACTGGCCACCCAACAGCACCAATTGTACATTCCCTGCATCCAATCTGCTCAGCAGGCCCTAAGATGCCTTGAGTCTTTAATCCCAGTTTGGCTGGTTAATTCCATAACCCCAGGCATCCCATCCCTTGGGGTGGGGGAGAGGGGAGACAGGGCAATCTTGTCCACAGTCTCCCATTCTCATATGTAGCCCTCATGATAATCTGGGCATCTCGTGCCAGGGCAGGCTACCCCTTCATGGTGACTAACAGTTACATGAAAGTCCACGCTTTTGGGAAAACTGGGTGGGATGGATGCTGGGGAGAAGTGAGGGCTGGGCAGCTGATTTTGTCACTGTCTTCACAACCTCCGTGCTGGGCTTGTAGACCACTGTCCTGGCTGCTCTCATGCCTGCCTGATACCCTGCTTGGTCAAATCCCCGGCTGCTTCCTTCTGCACCCAGAAATTCCTTCCCACTCATGTTGTTCCCACACACAAACCAAGAGCCAAAAATGAGTGTGTCTATTTTATATTTAAACCCAGCTGTTTGGAAGCAATTATAAAACTTCTCCCACACACCAAGAACCCCAGAACTCCCCACCCAGAAGGAAAGGAGACTTAGGGTCCTGGTCCCACAGTCTTTAATGCTGTAGAGTAGGAGAGGGGACAGGCAGAGTGAGGGTGGTAAAGGACTACTCTTGTCCCTGAGAAGGCAGAGGTGCTGGCTGGCCTGCCCTTCCCCAGGCTTGGATACCTTGGGCCTTTCCCTTATTCCTGCACCAACAGCAAACTCAGAAGGAAAAAACAAAACAAAACTCTAAAGGTAAACGCGGTCCTTCTCCCTCTCTCATGTGGCTCCTCCTGCCCCTACCTGGGAGAAGGTTCAAGTATTGCGCTGATGGGTTTGGGCAAGGACCACAGAGGCTGGCATGGAGAGGCCCTGCCTCCTCCTACTCCTCCTGTCTCCTTACCTGAAAAGGAGGGGAGGGATGGATAAAGGAATGGGTAAACAAAATTAATTGGTAACACATAAAGTTAGTAAATGAATAAATACAATTAAATAAATGAATAAATAAACAAGCGAAGAAAAAAATATCACAC